CCCGGGTCTGGAGGAAAGCGTGGATCCGGCGTTCGCGCCCAGGCACGTGTTGCTTCGGGACGGGCCAGCCGGTGGGTGAACCCTGCCAGCCACGCGTGGGGCGGGCCCCTGGCACATCTCCAGACCATTGTCTCCTGTGCCAGAAGCTTTGTAGGTGCAACTTCCCCTTGGAGCAGCTGTGGGTGCGGATCCAGCGGAGCAATCCCGAGGCGTCTCAGAGAGAGCCTGGACAGCCGCTGGAGCCTTTCCCGAGTGGGTCCTTCCAACACCGCTACAGCAGGAAAGCCATCCCCCTAGGGTCCTGTCCATCGGAAACTCCTGTCCTGGGGAGTCTGGCCTGCCTGGCCTCAGGACACAGGCCAACTAAGCTGGCCCCGAAATCCAGAATGCATCCAGAGGGAAGGTGGGATAAAGTCCTTGGAGGCGCCTGTTGGCCGCCCTGTAAAGAGGTGGCCTCCCCCTACGGAGACCCGAGGATCCCCGCACAGCCCAGATTCAATCAGCAGAGCCGAGGTGCCTCTGGCCCAGTGCACCTGCCTGCCCTGTCCAGGCCTGGGAGCCAGGCTGCATCTCACTGGCCGCCTTTGCCTGGGTGCCACCTGTGCACTGCTTGTTGCAATTGCTAATTGCTTTCTTTCCGAAGGGGCTTTGGTGGATTTTTATAATTCCAGATAGTACAGTTATCTCTGCTGGACACAGATGAGAAAGAGTGCTTCTCGGGTGTTTGGGCCTGCAGCAGTGATAGCCGGAGGGTCTAATTATGCTGTTAGGAACCCTGAACTTGGTCATCTGAACAGGGGTGGGAGGGTGTGCAATGCTTTCTTCTTCTTCTTTTTAAACTAGCAGGCGTTCTAAAAAACATAACGAACATTCTTGGTTAGCCTTCCAGAGTAGGAGCTGGTTTAAACACGGAATGATAGGTGGCGTTTGCTTGTGTTTTGATTGCGGGTCTCTGGCCTTCTCTGGTGCTTGGAAGGACAGGGCCTGGGTGGGGCTGGTCACTGTGGACAGTGGGGCCGGGGATTTGCAGGGGCTGTTACAACCTTCTCCTGAAGGCAGGGATTCTCTCTGCTTCCCCGTGGCCCTCCTGTCTGGTCGGGGACTTCCTTCAGATGCCGGGAAGAGGCCTCAAGCTGTATGGGACTGGGCTGGGGTCTGGACACTTGGAGTCTAGGCGTCCCCTGGCTTGGGGCTGCGTTTCTATGATGGTGACCAAGTTCCCTATCTTTCCTCTTGGAGGTGGTCTGGGCCGTGATGGCCAAGCCTCTGTCAGTGGGCTACGTTCACGGCACATAAGTTGAGTATGCTGGCAGCAGAGGCTGACTGTTAAGACCAGCAGCAGCCCCTTGCTGGCGGAGACTCTGGCTGTCTCTCCAAGGAAGGAATGTTCTGGTCGCTTCTGGAGGTGGCACCTTTCAGAACAGGGGGCCCAAGTACCCAGGGCTCCCGGGCCCCTGGGGGTCCTGTGGGTGGGGATCTGACTCCTGCGGCCATGGACTGTGGGCGCAGACCCTGGGCTTAGTTCAGCTCCTGATGGCTCCCCGTTGTCTGCGGCGATCTGGTTGCTCTGGTTGTCTGGGGATCGGTGCGCCTGTCTAAACCTGCTGACAGGTGGGAAAGTGAACTTGACAGGGAGTCCCAGGGCCAAATGGGTCTCCCAGTGGGGAGGAGTGGGTGCGGTCTGAGGTATGTCCAGCTCTACCCGTGGCCTCTCTGGGCATCAGGGTCCCTGGTGATGGAGCCCAACCTTTGTGCACTGATCTTCCCAGCTGTTGACAGGCCCTGAGGAGGCATGGAAGGTGAGGCCGAGGCAGGCGACCGTCAGATCTGCCTCGGCCTGGCAGTGGCCCCTGCCTGCGCTTCCTCCTGCCTGGCCGGCTGTTTTCATCCTGGCCCTTTGAGAACTTCTAGGGTCCTGGCTGCCTCCAATGGAGGGTGCTGGTCCCATCTTCTTCCCAGCTGTGCCCTGCCGTGGAGCTCCGGAAACCTCGAGGTTCCCCTAACCCTTCCCCCTCTTCCCTGCGGCCCCCATTGCAAGCCCACCAGCCTCTGCCTCTTAAGGGCTTCCCTGCCATCACCTATGTTCCTTTGTCACAGACATGAGTGTGTAGAGGTGTCAAGACGGGACCCCAGATGATGCTGATGGCTTTGCCTAAGTGGCCTGGGGAGGGTCTCTCTCTCTGGTCCCTGAAGGCCACCTTTTTCCTAAGCCTGTGTGTCAGGTTGGGGGCGGTTCAGGGAGCACTTCCAGCCTGAGTGGTCTCTGATACGTGAAGACTGAATGCTGAGAGCCTGGGGCAGATTTTCCTAGGGGTCCCTGGACCCCCAAAGCTGGCCCCACATCGAGGGATGCTCTGAGCCCCTGCTGGAGGGTTGGAGGAGACTTCTCAAATCCAGACCCTCTGCAGACCCCCTGCCACCCTCCCAAGCCGGCCCTGTGGCGAGGCACAATTGTCCAACTGTCAGCCCAGTGCAGATGGGACGGCGACCCCGCCCCACAAGGCTGCTCAGCTGCCCTCTGCATGCGCTGCATCCCCACCCCACCTGAGCAGCAGATGGCCTTTCCACGTGCACTCTGCCAGGCCTGGCCTCCGGGAGCAGAGGTCAGCTGATACAGACGTGAGGTGCACCTGTGGGGGACCAGGGCCAGGTCCTGGCCTCACGGGGTTGGCTTGGTGTGGGCGTCTGACACACTTGTTTATGGCAGTTCACTTTTGACTTACTTGAAGGAGAACTTTACACCGAGGCCTTAATGGAAAACCAGGGCCACGTGGCACCTGGAGACATGATTCTGATAAGTGGACAGGCTTTTGCCCCGCAGCTGAAAGGCACGATTTGTGGTGGTGAGACGTGCCCTTGCCCGCACCGGAGGAGCCTTTCTCCTGGGCAGAATCAGGACTGAAAGAGACACGCCCTCGAGTGTGCTTCGTGCTGCTGCTGCTCCACCACGTGCCCTGGCCGTGTGGGGCGGGGGTGCTGGCGGGATGGTCCCCAAGGTTGGGTGCATGTTGCCTCGTGGATGAAGTCCTGTGGTCTGGGGTGCTCCATCTGGAACGTGTCAGGTCCACTCATGGCTCCTGCCAGCTGCTTTCGTCTAGGGTAACCTGCCGCCGGGGATGCTGGGGTCCCTGCCAAGGTGCCCTGACTCCACCCCTCCTTCCAGGCACAGCGTCACCTTCGTCCCCTCCGGAGCTGCACGTGGCCTGAGCAGGATGGTGCCCTCCAGCCCAGCGGTGGAGAAGCAGGTGCCCGTGGAACCTGGGCCTGACCCCGAGCTCCGGTCCTGGCGGCACCTCGTGTGCTACCTTTGCTTCTACGGCTTCATGGCGCAGATACGGCCAGGGGAGAGCTTCATCACCCCCTACCTCCTGGGGCCCGACAAGAACTTCACGCGGGAGCAGGCATGTGGGTGCCGGGGTGCCGGGCGGCCGCCACCTGGTGGGGCGCACGCCCGCCTGTCCGCAGGTCACGAACGAGATCACGCCGGTGCTGTCGTACTCCTACCTGGCCGTGCTGGTGCCCGTGTTCCTGCTCACCGACTACCTGCGCTACACGCCGGTGCTGCTGCTGCAGGGGCTCAGCTTCGTGTCGGTGTGGCTGCTGCTGCTGCTGGGCCACTCGGTGGCGCACATGCAGCTCATGGAGCTCTTCTACAGCGTCACCATGGCCGCGCGCATCGCCTATTCCTCCTACATCTTCTCTCTCGTGCGGCCCGCGCGCTACCAGCGTGTGGCCGGCTACTCGCGCGCTGCGGTGCTGCTGGGCGTGTTCACCAGCTCCGTGCTGGGCCAGCTGCTGGTCACTGTGGGCCGAGTCTCCTTCTCCACGCTCAACTACATCTCGCTGGCCTTCCTCACCTTCAGCGTGGTCCTCGCCCTCTTCCTGAAGCGCCCCAAGCGCAGCCTCTTCTTCAACCGCGACGACCGGGGGCGGTGCGAAACCTCGGCTTCGGAGCTGGAGCGCATGAATCCTGGCCCAGGCGGGAAGCTGGGACACGCCCTGCGGGTGGCCTGTGGGGACTCAGTGCTGGCGCGGATGCTGCGGGAGCTGGGGGACAGCCTGCGGCGGCCGCAGCTGCGCCTGTGGTCCCTCTGGTGGGTCTTCAACTCGGCCGGCTACTACCTGGTGGTCTACTACGTGCACATCCTGTGGAACGAGGTGGACCCCACCACCAACAGTGCGCGGGTCTACAACGGCGCGGCAGATGCTGCCTCCACGCTGCTGGGTACGCATGCCCTGGTCCCCGAGGCTTCTTCCGCCGCTGCAACGCCCCATCCCTCCCCTCTCAGGCGCCATCACGTCCTTCGCCGCGGGCTTCGTGAAGATCCGCTGGGCGCGCTGGTCCAAGCTGCTCATCGCGGGCGTCACGGCCACGCAGGCGGGGCTGGTCTTCCTTCTGGCGCACACGCGCCACCCGAGCAGCATCTGGCTGTGCTATGCGGCCTTCGTGCTGTTCCGCGGCTCCTACCAGTTCCTCGTGCCCATCGCCACGTGAGTTCCAGAAGGGTGGGAAGCCGGGGGCGCAGCGCCTGATCTGCCCGCTCTTCCCGTTCAGCTTTCAGATTGCATCTTCTCTGTCTAAAGAGCTCTGTGCCCTGGTCTTCGGGGTCAACACGTTCTTTGCCACCATCGTCAAGACCATCATCACTTTCATTGTCTCGGACGTGCGGGGCCTGGGCCTCCCGGTCCGCAAGCAGGTGAGCCCATTTCAGGCCTGCGTCCTCGGGGACCCCACCCGCCTCACCCGGCCTCTCTTTCCAGTTCCAGTTATACTCCGTGTACTTCCTGATCCTGTCCATCATCTACTTCTTGGGGGCCATGCTGGATGGCCTGCGGCACTGCCAGCGGGGCCACCACCCGCGGCAGCCCCCGGCCCAGGGCCTGAGGAGTGCCGCGGAGGAGAAGGCAGCACAGGCACTGAGCGTGCAGGACAAGGGCCTCGGAGGCCTGCAGCCAGCCCAGAGCCCGCCGCTTTCCCCAGAAGACAGCCTGGGGGCTGTGGGGCCAGCCTCCCTGGAGCAGAGACAGAGCGACCCATACCTGGCCCAGGCCCCGGCCCCGCAGGCAGCTGAATTCCTGAGCCCAGTGACAACCCCTTCCCCCTGCACTCTGTGCTCCGCCCAAGCCTCAGGCCCTGAGGCTGCAGATGAGACTTGTCCCCAGCTGGCTGTCCATCCTCCTGGTGTCAGCAAGCTGGGTTTGCAGTGTCTTCCAAGCGACGGTGTTCAGAATGTGAACCAGTGACTCTCGGGCGCCCCTGTGGTAACTTTGCAGGCGGCCCTCAGTGCATCCCCACGACCCCTGCCTCGAGGGCCGCCTGCCTTAGCAATGGGGGCCTCCGCTTATCCTGCTAGCAGGCCCCCTAGGATTCCCCCTGCCCTGTGCCGCACTCTGGCGGTGGCCACAGCGTGCTGGCGACACTCAGGGCAGCTGCCTGGCCATGCTGTCCCTGCACTGTGCCCCGCGGGCTTTGTTGCTGGAAGAGGTGGGTGGTGGGCTTCTGCGTCCACCAGGCCTCACTGGCTCATGCCCCTTGGGGGGCTTGAGACAAATCCTTTCTGCCCCCCAGGGCTAGTGAAGTGGCCTCTTGGATACCAGCTCAGGGGACACTGGCCCCACAGGAGTTGTGAGCCCTCTAGGGCAGGGTGGGAGCCGGGACCCTCAGGTGTAGCTGAGCTGTGACATTGCTGGTCATCCTTGGTGCTCTTGCTTTTTTGAAAGATGCTTTTTTTTTTTTTAACTGACGTAGAATGAAGAACTGCATGTGGCTTCTCTGTCTCTGTGGAAAAGCCATCTCAGGTTGGCGGCAGACACATTGTCATCAGAGGGGAGCAGCGGCTCTGGTCCTCGGAGCTGGTTCCTCTCTCCCACCCTAAGGGCAGCCCTCCATGGTCCTGTCTGTCCTTCTGAAGTGTGTCCATCCTGACCTGCGGGTCCTCAGCTGCTCCCACACTTGTGCCAGCCCGGAGGGGACTGGTCCCGGTCACCGCGGACGTGCTGGCCTTGGTATGTGCCAGGCTTGCCTGGGCTGGGCAGCCTTGGGGGGGCTGCCTTTGTGGTGGGCGCTGGGGAAGTACGTCCCAGCGGCCTCAGGGTCTAAGGAGCGCTAGTGCCTTGCCCACAGGTGCGGGACCATCTGATGTGATGTGAATACTCTTCCCACATACATTAAACACACTTAAGTGAGTGTGCGCAGGGCTTCTGATTCAGGGCCGGCCTGGCCTGGGGGTTGAGGGTCAGCAGTCAGTGAGGAGGCCAGGAGAGGCGTCCCAGCCTTCTCCCGCCTCCAGCCCACGCAGGGCCTTGGTGCCCATGAGCTGAGCACCCCCACAACCCTAGTCAACGGCCCTATCCTGTGGGGCCTCTGCCACATCTCAGCGGCCCCAGGTGAATGGCTGGCTGCTCAGCACGGAGAGCTGGGGAGAGAATCTCTGGCTGGGGAGGGGCTGCTGGAGCTGCTGGACCCAGGGGTCTCCCGAGGTGGCTCAGGGGAGCAGGCATCTTGGGGTACCCTGGGTTGAGGCAGAGGCTGCACGTGGAAGATGGCCCGAGTCAGTGGATGGTGCCAGTCAGACAGGGCCATGGTCCCAGGTGCATCCAGGGGCTCTGTCATGGCCACCCTGGGGACCCTGCTTGGGGGGGGGTCTGCACCAGCCATTTCCTGGGCTCGTAGATCTAGCAGGATGTGATGGGTGGAGGTGGGCTGGGCCTGTGCCATGGGCTAGAGCGTCACTGGGGAGGCCCACACCGCCATCAGAATCCTCCTCCCAGCGCCTCCCCAACCTGAGGGCCTGCTCCCTCCGCAGCCTGCTCACTGCACCCACTGCCTGCCTGCCTCTGAGTCCTGCACTCACCCGTCCACCAGGACAGGGATGGCTGTCAGGATGTAGTGTTGCTGGGAGCAAGTCAGGTCCTGCTGTGAGGAGAGACCTAAGAGTGTTGGTGTGTGTCCACACACCCGTGCATGCCTGTGTACCTGTGCACACTATGGATGCTCCTGCACACCTGTGTACAACTGCACGCCTGTGTATGGCCATGCATGCATACCCCATGTAACCGTGCGTGCCTGTGCACACTCGGGATCTGCCAGTGGGGCAGTCCAGGGATAAAAGACTCCTGAGAACTCCTTTTGGAGAATTGTGTCCTTCCTGTGACAGTGAAGGCTGCTTGCAAACCAAGAGTCAGTGTAAAAGGTCACTTTTATTTGCCTGTCTGAATTGGCTTCACATCACACACAATTACAGAACCAGCCCCACCGGTTTCGTCGCAGTCCTGAGGCAGGTGCGTGTTGGCTGTGCTGTGGTCAGCCTGGCGCTGCCCTGAGTCCACTTGTCCCTCCACAGAACGAATGACTCGGGTTGATGTTGCCGGATCTCAGGGGTGGCTGTGACTGACAGAGGACCTTGTTGCACCTCGTGGCTGCTTTGTTCACCCGCAGGGCGGCCTGTGGGCACCCCGGGGTTCCCCTTCAGTCCCAAGGAGGGTAAGGATATGGGTTTCCTAGGAGACAGCCAATGACTGCCCTGCATCTGGAGCCAGCCTGTCCATGGGCAGTGCACAGATGACAGCCCTCCCTCACTGCCCTGTGTGCTGGCTACCGCATGTCCTGTGCCAGCCTCAGCCTCTTTGATGTGGCCGTGTTCCATCCTGGCGCTCAGCTGGACAAGTGCTGGCTGAGCCACGTCCCAGCCAGGGGCATGAGATGGGGGCCCTGGATGGGAGGCTGCCAGACCCCAACTCATGGGTCCCTTGAATCTCCCAGCTTGGACTCGGCCAGGGTGGAGCTGTCTGCTTTGGATGTATCATCTCATGGCTCATTTGGGAGGCCAGCCCCAGGCTGCTGTGCTTGGTGTTGGAGGACAGGCCGGAGCTGGGGGTCACAGTGCGCCTCTGAGCTTGGGAACCTGCTTCAGCCTGGGGTTGCTGTGGAGAATGGCCCAGAGCTGAGCAGAAGGGGCTCCCCCTAGCCCCAGGGACCTGAGCCTCCCTCCCATCTACCGCAGGGCGAGCACACACCCTGGAGGAGCCCAGATGGCCTTGTGCTGAGTGTGGCCTCAGCTCCCATTGCCTCACGGGGCCTGTCTGCTAACAGGTCTGGGTTTTGTGCACAGAACGGTGCTGCTAGGTGGGAGATGAAGTCAGCACCTGCTGGGGCGAGCACGGCTTCCCAAAGCAGGAAATCCTGGAGAAATCGAGCCGTGGTCTGATCAGGCCAAGAGGTTGCACAGGGCATGATACTGCACCCTGCCTGACCCAGCTGGGCTCACAGGTCAGGGGAGAGTTGGGGCAGGTGAATGTCAGCATCAGGCTTCTGTTTTAAACTTTTAAAAAAATACACTCTTTGGCTTCCTTTTATTTCTTGAGGATTA